ATACCCTGGCACTCACAGGTCTCTCAAGGCATTTTCCTGTTTCTCTCTGCCGAAGGGTCTGAAGGGGGCCGGGATCCGGGTAGCAGGGAGTGACCCTGGTGCAGATTCCAGTCCCCGAATCCCTCCCATGCGGTCTCTGCTGCCCAGCCGGGATGGCCCTAAAGGAAGGTTGCTATGCTGGGCCCTATGGGAATCAGATGTTGAGCATCTTGCCCTTTGCTATATTTAACAGGAATGGAGACGAGGCCCTTTAGCAAGCAGCTTGTGGGAGCCAAAATTCCCACAAAACCGAATGCATCAGTCAAAGCAAGGTTTGAAGAAAAGATTTACCACTTCAGGGAGCTTGGAAAACTTTGCGTGGATTCCTGATTTTCCTCCTCCTCCTCCTCCTTCTACTCGTATACAGAAGATAGATGGATAGATGGATAGATAGTGGTTTCCTGGAAGGTGGAGAGGAAAAGAGGTGAGAAGGGAAAGGTGGTCCCGTCGGCGCCACGCTGAGCTCTGAAGCCTCGGTCAGAAGGGCTCCTCTTTTGGTAGAACACAAACGCCTTCCACCAGGGAGGGTCCTCGAACTCCACCCAAGAACTGCAGGGAAACCAGGTATGACAGTAATGCAATTTTAAAAAGAGGGAGAGGAAGAAGGAAAGCAGGAAGGATGGACACAAAAGAAGGAAATCGAAAAGAGAGGAAACAAAAAGAATTAAAGGACCACTCTAATTCTTGAAGGGACAGGAAAAAGAAAGAAGGCGCATTAAGGGAGGGAGACGTTGAGAAGGACTGAGACCGTGGCAAAGCCCAGGGTCCTGAGAAACTTCGCGAGACAGAGGGGCCCGGTGGCTGCCCATCCCCATGTTTGGGCACATGGAGTCGTGGCTCCCGCTCTTGAGTCCTGCCCTGGGAGGGACAGTATCTGTTTAGATTTGCGTCTAAATTTAAACCCTGATCGTCGGCCTCCCTCCCCGCTCCCCACCCTCCCCTCCCCTCCCCTTCCTCCCTCCCTCCCTCCTCCTCCTTCCTCGTTCTCTCGCGCAGGGCCCCCGCGGCCGGGGCAGTCCCGCAGCCGAGCGCAGCCGGGCGCGCGCCACCGCCCACTCGCCCTGTGCCCGCCGCAGCCCGAAACTGGCCACGGCCGGGAGCGGAGGGGACAGCGGGGATCGTGAGCTCCGGCCCGGGCGAGCGGGTGCGTCTGCCGCAGAGTCGGCACCTGAAGGACATGGAGGTAAAGGACCCCGGAGGGAGACGCGGGGCTGATGATTAACTGTTTCTTCTTCTCCATTTGCCAGGAAAGACCGGCAGAGACCAATGCCAATGTGGACAACTCGGCGTCCCCCTCGGTGGCCCAGCTGGCCGGGCGGTTTAGGGAGCAGGCGGCTGCAGCCAAGGAGGTGAGTCAGGCCGCTTCAGAGCAGCCTCTTCACTCTGTGTGTCTGTCTGTCGCCCTCCCTCCAGACACCAGCCAGTAAACCAACCCGAAGGAAACCGCCCTGTTCCCTCCCCCTGTTCCCCCCCAAGGTAGACCTGGGCCAGAATGGTGAGGAGGTAAGTGCTGCTGTTGGGGCTCAGAGGATGCTTATCTGGTTGTTTTGGTTGATTTGCTCCATAGAAATCACCACCCAATGCGAGCCACCCTCCTAAATTCAAGGTCAAGAGCTCGCCTCTGATTGAGAAGCTTCAGGTAAGTGCAGAATTCATTGTCTATTGCTACCTCCTATTTGAAATTGTTCATCTTTTCTTGACAGGCCAATTTAACCTTTGACCCAGCTGCTCTACTGCCTGGGGCCTCACCCAAGAGTCCTGGACTCAAGGCTATGGTGTCGCCATTTCACAGCCCACCTTCTACCCCCAGCAGCCCTGGTGTGCGATCTAGGCCCAGCGAGGCAGAGGAGGTGCCTGTCAGCTTCGACCAGCCCCCTGAAGGCAGTCATCTGCCCTGTTACAACAAGGTAAATTCTAGCTCCAGATTATGGCGGTGTGTTTTGGATAACTTTCCTTAACACTTTCTTCTAGGTGCGGACGAGGGGCTCAATAAAAAGGCGCCCTCCCTCCAGGCGATTCCGAAGGTCACAGTCAGACTGTGGAGAACTTGGAGATTTCAGGGCGGTGGAGTCATCTCAGCAGAACGGTGCTAAGGAAGAGGATGGGGATGAAGTGTTGCCATCCAAGAGCAAGGCCCCAGGATCCCCTTTGTCCAGTGAGGGAGCAGCGGGAGAGGGAGTGAGAACCCTGGGACCTGCTGAAAAGCCTCCTCTGAGGAGGTCACCCAGCAGGACAGAGAAGCAGGAGGAGGACAGGGCCACAGAGGAAGCCAAGAACGGTGAAAAGGCCAGGCGGAGTTCAGAGGAGGTGGACGGCCAGCACCCGGCCCAAGAGGAGGTCCCGGAATCGCCCCAGACCTCTGGCCCAGAGGCAGAAAATAGGTGTGGGAGCCCCAGGGAGGAAAAGCCAGCTGGAGAGGAAGCAGAGATGGAAAAGGCTACAGAGGTGAAGGGGGAGAGGGTGCAAAATGAAGAGGTGGGACCTGAACATGACAGCCAAGAAACAAAGAAGCTGGAGGAGGGAGCTGCAGTGAAGGAGACCCCCCACAGTCCCCCTGGAGGAGTGAAGGGCGGAGATGTCCCCAAGCAGGAAAAAGGCAAGGAAAAACAACAGGAGGGGGCAGTGCTCGAGCCAGGCTGCAGCCCCCAGACCGGCCCTGCCCAGCTGGAGACCAGCAGTGAGGTCCAGAGCGAGCCAGCAGTCCCCAAGCCGGAGGTAGGTGGCCTGGCTCGTTCACATGCAGAAGGTCCTAATTAATTCTTTCCTCCCCTGTTCACAGGATGACACTCCTGTCCAGGACACTAAAATGTGAAGAACAGCTCATTGTGCCCCAGTGATGAAGTTGCTGGACACATCTCTTTGCAGGTAGCAGCAACAGTTGTAGCAGCAGCAGACGAAGCCATTGCAGAGGCAGAATATGCTGAGTGTCTGGAGTCAGCCTGAAGACACAGGGTGGATTATTTCCTGGCCTCCACACCAAACGTTCCCTTGCAGATGGAGACTGAATCTGAGGGCAGCAGACTTTTATCAGCTTGAGTTTATGTCATTTGATGGACTTGGTTCAACAACAAGAACTTACTTAAAACAATGTACTGTGGTGATGAGTCCCAGGGGCACTGGTCAGCCTGTGGAGCCCTGGATGCTATCCACACCCACCTATCCCTGCAGCTAATTTAGCTGATCTCTAATTTAACTGAGCTCTAATTTAGCTGATCAGATTTTGCTTGGGTAAAGTTCCTTTTTAATGTTCTAAAGTGTTTACGGTTCTCAAATATCAGTTAAAAACTAATTTTAGGTGGCCATAAACATAAAATAGAAACCCTGTAAGTTACAGAAGACCCTAAATTGTATCAAAACCCTAGAGACAACTTTTCAATTTGATCCAAATTTGAACTGGCCAACCAGTCTTTAAAACACTGGACTAGAAGAGATAATGATTGAAACATTTAAAAAAAAAAAGTGCTCCATTCGCAGGAGCTTTTCCTGTCCTGTGGTTTTCCAGTTGGTGACCACCATGGGAGGTCGCTGGCTCGGCTCACTCCCTTCTCCCACCCTTGAGAATGTGGAGAACTCCCATGGAGAGGCAGAATGGCAGGAGGTTTCATGTCCCGCGTTGCATCTCCTCCTGAAAGAAAAGCAGTGATACCTGAATAATGCTGGCTCTCCGATTGATCCTGTGAGGATGAATTTGCATTTCCAGAATCCTTGAGCATGGATTAGATGTTTCCTGGGAGGTGCCTTGAGTACCATTATGTGCAAGCTACATAATTAAAACATTTTTCTTAGTTTCCCTGGGAAGCTTTTCTTGACTCACAGCCCAGGTTCTTCTGCCCAACACAAAAGGAGTGAGTTGGGGTCTTTAGTCTCTTCTTATTGGGTAGCTCTTGCTTTAATATTCTGTTTGGTGAGTGTAAGGGATTCTGCAAGGGACAGGGGGCCTGACTACCCAGTCTTTGACTTGTATCCTCTCCCCTCTTCATACACTCCTGCTGAAAAATGTTAATCCAAATACACATTTAAACTTAGGGTCGGTCCTTATTCTGATTTGAGTATTTTAATGTCTCAGTGTGCTGATTTGGTAGTTGGAAGAATTATTCTTCTGGAGGTCTGTTAGACTACATCCTACACTGACTTCAGAAAACAGTCTGTCAGACAAAAAGGCCTTATGTCACCACTGGTACCTCAGTTTCCTCATCCCATTTACAGTTTTTCTAACTCCAGGGTAGTGTTTAGTGTTAATATTTGGGATATATTTTTTTTCAAAACTGTTTTTAAGTAGTTTGTAATTTGTAACAAACTTGTAACCTGGTTGGGACTGATATTGTCATAGCTATGATAAACTTTGGATATTAGCAGAATTTGGGAGATGTGTGTGTCAATTATTTTGAGATCTATAAACTTGTCTGTCTATCTATCTAGCTGGCTAGCTTGCTATCAATCTAGCTACCATCCATTTATTGACAGAGAAGTCTACCCCTAAACAATACTTGGTTTTATTTATATATGTCTTTGGGTTGTTTATACACATGCACTATCTGGGCAAGTACTTTGTGAATATGTGCATGATTGTGAATGTGTGATGAAAAGGGCCACTTTACTTGAGGAAGGCATGGAACAGAAAGTATGGGGTTTAGATATGAAAAATGAAACTGCATTTTTCTTCTGGAGGGTCTAAACATAGTAGCAGACGAGAGAGGGGCAGTAAAAATGACAAGAATGTGACATTGCGGCACCATGCTTGTGGGCATCAGAATACCTTTCTATCCCCCAAGTCTCCTGTTAGTCACATTATTTGGTGTATTTTGTGAAAAAAATAGAGGCCCCATTCCCAGGGCTTGTTCATTAATAAAGGGGGCTCTTGGCAGGGAACTCATGAAGTACAGGGACTGATTTTTGTTGGTGCTGCAGCCCCACTGCTTAAAACTCTCCTTTCTCAAAGCAACCATGATCAGGTGTTTTATTTGCATGGTTGATACTGGAACTTCTAAATTTGGGATTAAAGAAATTCATCTGTGTCTTAGGTAGCACAAAGTTATTAACAGGCCAGGAAGACCTTGTTTCTTTCAGGCTTCCATAATGGGTTTGAAAGAAAACACGGATTCTTCTACAGCAACAGAGTTAAAGAAATAGTCATAGTCATTCTTCCACGATCTTTGTAGTCTAGCTTGAATTTCAAACTGTGTCCTTCCTTACTCCAGAGAGGGAGCAAGAAAAAAAACCTGGATGCTTTGAAGGGATCTGCCACTATTTAAAAGGGGATTAGGATTCTGTTTCAGCTGCATGTGGAACTAGGTAAGCTTCAGTGGCCTCAGAACTCCAGGCCCCTCACGGAGATCACCCTGAACAATGCCCAGTTTTTCATGCAGGTTTTGTCCTATGACCAGTTAACTACATGTTCAATAAATAAATGTCAAAGAAATAAATGCGTGAAAAGGCAACCAGTTCATCATCTTATGATTAGGTTTTCTTGATTAGGGATGTGTTTAGTACAGCTGAATGAACAAGTTCACCCAGCTGCTGGTGACAGAAACCCAACTCAAACTAGCTGATGAAAAACAGAACTATACAGATCAATGAATCTCTCCCCCTTTTTCAGCCTCATAGAACTGAAAAAAACAAACCTAAATACAGTCACCCAAGTGATGTCAGGAATCTCTCATGGTATTGGTCTCTGCTTTCCCTCGTATTGGCCATATTCTTTTTTTTTTCTTTTTTAAAAACTTATTTAATTAGTTTTCCTTAATAGTTGCAGCCAAGGCTGTCTCTTTTTTCTCTTCTTTTCTCTTCTTTTTTTTTGAATGAGACAGAGTCTCGCGCTGTCACTCAGGCTGGAGTGCAGTGGCACAATCACAGTTCACTGCAACCTCTGCCTCCTGCATTCAAGCGATTCTCGTGCCTCAGCCTCCCAAGTACTGCAGTTACTTTTGCACCAACCTAATAGCTCGGATTACAAGTATGCACCACCATGCCCAGCTAATTTTTGTATTTTTTAGTAGAGACCAGGTTTCACTATGTTGGCCAGGCTGGTCTCAAACTCCTGGCCTCTAGTGATCTGCCTGCCTCGGTCTCCCAAAGTGGGATTACAGGCATGAACCACCACGTCCAGCCAGTCATTTTCTTAAGTAGGTTCTTCCCAGCCTGCAAACCCAGTGAAAGGGCTTATTCTTTCACCATTACTGTGGGGAAAAAGTCCTGTAGAGGCTTTCCATAGGCCCTGTGTGACTCACGTGTCTATACCTGAATCAACTGTTACAACCAAGCAGATGCAGAGACTGCGTGCCCTCTCCTGGAGCTAGGAGCTAGGTGAGTCAATCCTGCACTTTCTCTACAAGGCTTGCAAAGGTGAGCAAGAAGATTCCCCAAAGTGAAATCAGGGTGCTGTTACCAAAAGAAGCTATGCTGGCAGGCAAAAAACAACAGCTGTTTCCCATAGGGCAAAACCTGAAACACCCAATTACTATCCCATTGTTTGCTTCAAAATTAAATTTTGTTTGACCCCAACTAGTTCTAGTCAAGTTTTTGCTCGATGGACCACGTGAAAAAAGGATAAACAATGTCTCTATATAATGCATGATCAGGTGGTTTATGAAGATGTCAAGAGCACTGAACAAAATCCAAATGCTCACATAAAATGGGATTAGGTTTCATAAGCCACCCAAGAAAATCAGTCTCATTATTTTATGTAATAATGTATTACTGTGCCCAGAGCTAACCTGTAGCTCTAGGGGAGTACAATGTGTTTGTATTATTCTTCATTGTACACAGTGCCTCAGACATAGTAGGTATTCAATAAATATTTGTTAAATCATGAATGACTGAATTGATTTCAGAGCTGAGATGGGAT